AGCAGGCTGCTGCTGCTGACTCTGTGCAGCTGCGCACCTGTGTCCCCCACCTCCACCCTCAACCCATCTTCCTAGTGTTTGTGAAATAAACTTGGTATTTGTCTGGGTCAGTGCAGCTTCTGTTGCCCTCTTGCGTCACCGTTCACAGAGGAAGGGTAAAGAGGCCTGTACGCCTCAGCCTCATGCCAATCCCTTGTCAGCTTTCTGACTGCACACTTCTGATCTGCACAGAGCTTGCTCCTAGGTGGGGAGGCACGGGTGCTGGGTGGACTCTAACCCCCAAACAGACTTGTTTGGGGATGAGGGAGTGTGCAGATAGGGGCCCCTGGGTGTGTTTGTGCCTGTAGTCCTTCTAGGCCCGTTTGCTCAGGGCTCTGACTGACCACCATGCCCGAATTGTCTGACAGCATCTACTTACCTGGTTGTACAGTCGGGCACCATCATCTCCGTCCTTGTGAGGCCTGGAGCCTAGGCAGTGGTCTCTGCCTCCAGTGATGGTCCTGTCCTTCTAGCAGCAGCCCCTCCCAGAAACCTCTACTCTGATCCTTGTTCCCAGGGCCCAGGGCAGCTCCTCCCACCCCATCCAATCTCGTTTTCTCCTTCCCTGACCCTGTTTCCTGTTACCCCAGAAGCCCCAGCCACCTCCAGCCCACGCCTTTAAGGGTCCTGCCCCCTCTCTGCTGGCCGACCTTGAATCTTGGTCCAATTAAAGAGTTGACAAATCCCTAGCCCCGCAGCCTGAGTCCGCCCAACCTCCAGGTCCCCTTCCTGGGGAGTTCGCGCTCCAATGCAATCCCCACTCCCCGCTAAGGGACTCCACGGTCTGCACCCGCTCGCCGGTCCGACCTCTAAGCCCACCCTTTGGACGAGCCTGACCCATTTCCTCCCGCGCTCCCAGGTCCGTGCCTCCTGGGTGCCCGGGTTCGGCCGCCGGCAGGGCGGGCTCGCAGCGGCGCGCGGCGGGTGCGGGCGTGCTGGAGGCGGGGGCCGCGGGGGCGCGCGCGCGGGCGCGCGGGCCGGGCCTGCCCCTCCGAGGCGCCGTAGCGCGGGAGGGAGGCGGCGGCGCTGTGGTCCGTGGGTCCGCCGGTCCGTGGGTCTGCCCGGCCGCCCGGCCCCGCCCTGCCCCCCGGGGCGGCTCGGCTCCATGGCCCGCGGCGGCGGCGGCGGCGGCGGCGGCGGGAGGCGACCCGGGGGCCGCGGTGGCCGCTGACCGGGCGGCGGGAGGCGGCGGGGCCGGGCCATGGGGGACGGAACCGTCCGCAGCCGCCGGAGCCGGGAGCCCTGCCCAAGTCGGAGCGGCGTCCCCTGCTGAGCCCCGAGCGCCGGGTGAGAGGAGGGCGCGCGCGGCCCCCACCCAGTGCTGGATCTGTTTCCCTCCCACCCTGCTCAGGCCAGCAGCCGGATGCCCGGGCCCACTGGGCGGGCCAGTGGCCGCCTGCGGGATGAGCAGACTGCTGGGGGGGACGCTGGAGCGCGTCTGCAAGGCTGTGCTCCTTCTCTGCCTGCTGCACTTCCTCGTGGCCGTCATCCTCTACTTTGACGTCTACGCCCAGCACCTGGCCTTCTTCAGCCGCTTCAGTGCCCGAGGCCCTGCCCATGCCCTCCACCCAGCTGCTAGCAGCAGCAGCAGCAGCAGCAACTGCTCCCGGCCCAACGCCACCGCCTCTAGCTCCGGGCTCCCTGAGGTCCCCAGTGCCCTGCCCGGTCCCACGGCTCCCACGCTGCCACCCTGTCCTGACTCGCCACCTGGTCTTGGTGAGCCTGGAGGGTAGGGCCTGCCTGTGGGGTGCCCTGATTCCTGACACTGTCCTGTCTGCAGTGGGCAGACTGCTGATCGAGTTCACCTCACCCATGCCCCTGGAGCGGGTGCAGAGGGAGAACCCAGGCGTGCTCATGGGCGGCCGATACACACCGCCCGACTGCACCCCAGCCCAGACGGTGGCGGTCATCATCCCCTTTAGACACCGGGAACACCACCTGCGCTACTGGCTCCACTATCTACACCCCATCTTGAGGCGGCAGCGGCTGCGCTACGGCGTCTATGTCATCAACCAGGTGCCCATGCGGGGGTCCATGTGCCTGTTGGTCCCAGGGTTGACCTGCTCCTCCCCCTACCCAGCATGGTGAGGACACCTTCAACCGGGCCAAGCTGCTTAACGTGGGCTTCCTAGAGGCGCTGAAGGAGGATGCCGCCTATGACTGCTTCATCTTCAGCGATGTGGACCTGGTCCCCATGGATGACCGCAACCTATACCGCTGCGGCGACCAACCCCGCCACTTTGCCATTGCCATGGACAAGTTTGGCTTCCGGTGAGGGCTCTCTTCTCAGCTGGACCCAGCCCCCCTTACTGACACCTGCCTTCCCATGCCACAGGCTTCCCTATGCTGGCTACTTTGGAGGTGTGTCAGGCCTGAGTAAGGCTCAGTTTCTGAGAATCAATGGCTTCCCCAATGAGTACTGGGGCTGGGGTGGCGAGGATGATGACATCTTCAACCGGTGAGTAAGCACGCGGTGGGGAATAGGCTGGGGCCTGTTCCAGTCTGTCCGTCCCCATCCTCAGGATCTCCCTGACTGGGATGAAGATCTCACGCCCAGACATCCGAATCGGCCGCTACCGCATGATCAAGCACGACCGCGACAAGCATAACGAACCTAACCCTCAGAGGTGACCCCAGCACCCTCACCCCTTACTCCCCAGCCCTGATGTGGACCATTTCCATCCTATCTAGGTTTACCAAGATTCAAAACACGAAGCTGACCATGAAGCGGGACGGCATTGGGTCAGTGCGGTACCAGGTCTTGGAGGTGTCTCGGCAACCACTCTTCACCAATATCACAGTGGACATTGGGCGGCCTCCGTCGTGGCCCCCTCGGGGCTGACACTAATGGACAGAGGCTCTCGGTGCCGAAGATTGCCTGCCAGAGGACTGACCACAGCCTGGCTGGCAGCTGCTCTGTGGAGGACCTCCAGGACTGAGACTGGGCTCTGTTTTCCAAGGGTCTTCACTAGGCCCCCTAGCTACACCTGGAAGTTTCAGAACCCACTTTGGGGGGCCTCCTGCCTGGGCAGGCTCTTCAAGTGTGGCCCTCTTTGGAGTCAACCCTCCTTCCCGACCCCCTCCCCCTAGCCCAGCCCCAGTCACTGTCAGGGTCGGGCCAGCCCCTGCACTGCCTCGCAGAGTGGCCTGGGCTAGGTCACTCCACCTCTCTGTGCCTCAGTTTCCCCCCCTTGAGTCCCCTAGGGCCTGGAAGGGTGGGAGGTATGTCTAGGGGGCAGTGTCTCTTCCAGGGGGAATTCTCAGCTCTTGGGAACCCCCTTGCTCCCAGGGGAGGGGAAACCTTTTTCATTCAACATTGTAGGGGGCAAGCTTTGGTGCGCCCCCTGCTGAGGAGCAGCCCCAGGAGGGGACCAGAGGGGATGCTGTGTCGCTGCCTGGGATCTTGGGGTTGGCCTTTGCATGGGAGGCAGGTGGGGCTTGGATCAGTAAGTCTGGTTCCCGCCTCCCTGTCTGAGAGAGGAGGCAGGAGCCCCAGGGCCGGCTTGTGTTTGTACATTGCACAGAAACTTGTGTGGGTGCTTTAGTAAAAAACGTGAATGGAGCAGCTCCCTTGTCTGTTTGGGGGTGGGGGTC